AAACTTTCCTGGTGGAAATGAGGTCGGCTATGAGGTATTAAGTTCAAAAGGAACTGGATATTTGGTGTCTCTAGTAAGACAGAGCTGCTTCAGAGTCTCCCCAGGGAAAGACGGTGCTTTGGGCAGGTAGTTAGTGTGGGTGAAGGTGATGACTGAAGAATCCTAAGGGCCCAGGCTTGTGGGAAGCCTCTCTCTTTCCGCACTTCACCAATTATCTCATTTTCATAAGGTCTGCGCTTTCCTTAATTGCTTCACTTCCATCAACAGGAACAGGGGAAAGATAAATACATTTCACCTTTTAATGAAGAGAATTTCAGGTAGTCTGTGGGAGATGTTTATAAAAAAAAAAAAAAAAGCTGGTAGGGGGCAGTGTCTCACGCCTGTAATCCCAGCACTTTGGGAGGCCGAGGCAGGTGGATCACTTGAGGTCAGGAGTTTGAGACCAGCCTGGGCAACAAGGCGAAACTCCGTCTATACCAAAAATACAAAAAAAATTACCTTGGCTGATGGTGCGCGCCTGTAATCCCAGCTACCTGGGAGGCTGACGTGGGAGGATAGCTTGGACCCAGAGGCGGAGGCGCAATGAGCTGAGATTGCCTCACTACACTCCAGCCTGGGTGACAAAGTGAGACCCTGTCTAAAAAAAAAAAAAAAAAGTAGTTGGTCTGTGAACTCACTTGCAAATAACTGGATTTTACGGACGCTTAGATATTTGGAGGTCCACAAGGGTTCTTTGGGATCCCCTATTTTCCTTCGCTGCCTCCTTTGTCAGAGTCCAACTCAAAGGGGAAATGCCCCTCTGGGATCTAACCGCCACAGGTGCAAGAAGGAGCAAATTTACATAGAAGCAGCCTGGGGAAAATAGTGCCCTAGATGAGTCTTCAGTTTGGGAAACGCTGAGCTAACACTTTAAGTACTTGGAAGAGTAATACTAATAATCAGTCGTGGCGAGGTTCCGCCCATTTGACATTCAACCCCCCATGAGTGCGCACAGACAAACCCACTGGCCAGGAGGAGCCAACACAAGGTCCTGGGCATCTCCGTCCCGGGAAGGTGGGTAATGCCCCTGTCGCTCTGGGCTCCAGAGCCTAATGAATCATTTTTTATTTTTTTCTAGGCTTAAGCAGGTAAAGCAGTCACTGTGAAGAAAATAACATTTTAAGAAACTTTTCTGTCACAATTGATAGAGGAAAAGCCAGTAGAGAAGTACATCTTCTTGTGTGTGTGTCTCATCGTGCCACTTTTTGTAACTCAGCTTAGTAATGAAGCCACCATTATGTCCTCAGTCAGTGAAGTAAATGTGGATATAAAAGATTTCCTAATGAGCATTAATTTGGAGCAGTATCTCTTACATTTCCATGAGTCTGGTTTTACTACTGTGAAGGACTGTGCAGCAATAAATGACAGCCTGCTGCAGAAAATTGGAATATCACCTACAGGTCACCGTAGGAGGATACTTAAACAGTTACAGATAATCTTGTCAAAAATGCAAGATATTCCAATATATGCAAATGTTCATAAAACTAAGAAGAATGATGACCCTTCAAAGGATTACCATGTTCCATCTTCTGATCAGAATATCTGCATAGAACTTTCCAATTCTGGTAGTGTTCAGACATCTAGCCCACCGCAGTTGGAGACTGTTAGAAAAAATCTTGAAGACAGTGATGCAAGTGTGGAAAGAAGCCAGTATCCTCAATCAGATGATAAGCTGTCTCCTCCTAAACGCGACTTCCCCACTGCAGAGGAACCACACCTGAATTTGGGTTCTTTGAATGATTCTTTATTTGGTAGTGACAATATTAAAATAGAATCATTGATTACAAAGAAGACTGTGGATCACACAGTTGAAGAACAACAAACAGAAAAAGTTAAATTGATCACAGAAAATCTCAGTAAGCTCCCTAATGCAGACTCTGAATGCCTTTCTTTTGTTGGCTGTTCAACATCAGGAACAAATTCTGGAAATGGAACAAATGGTTTATTAGAAGGATCACCACCATCCCCATTCTTTAAGTTTCAAGGAGAAATGATTGTAAATGACTTGTATGTTCCATCATCACCAATCCTAGCACCTGTGAGAAGTCGTAGCAAGTTGGTTTCAAGACCATCTCGATCTTTTCTGCTAAGACATCGACCTGTACCAGAGATTCCAGGGTCAACAAAAGGAGTTTCTGGGAGGTAAGAATCTTTACAATAAGCTGTAAATATTCACTCATAAGTATTTTCTCCTTTGCTTTTTAAGCTATTTCCGTGAAAGAAGAAATGTTGCTACCTCAACTGAAAAATCTGTGGCATGGCAAAGTGAGTCTATGTGTTTAATGTCTCCTTAAATTTTTCTGTTCTCATCCTGTAATTCCCCTAAAAGATTCAAATGAGGAGAATTCATCTTCCATCTTTCCTTATGGAGAGACCTTTCTCTTCCAGAGACTAGAAAATTCCAAGGTTAGTCCCATACATTTTAATTGTTTTCCATAATGTGTTTTTTGTTTGTTTGCTTTTTTAATAGAAGCGATCTATAAAGAATGAATTTTTGACCCAGGGAGAAGCACTCAAAGGGGAAGCAGCTACTGCAACAAACTCTTTTATCATCAAATCAAGGTATGAGATCATGATTGATGATGATTAACTATCTTTGAAATGTTTACATCATTTTTCCGTTTAGCATATACGATAACAGAAAGGAGAAAATAAGCGAGGACAAGGTGGAAGATATTTGGATACCTCGAGAGGACAAAAACAATTTTTTGATAGACACTGCTTCTGAATCAGAATACTCAACAGTAGAAGAATGCTTTCAGAGTTTAAGAAGAAAAAATTCAAAGGCATCTAAATCTAGGACTCAAAAAGCCTTGATTTTGGACTCCGTTAATAGGCACAGTTATCCGTTAAGCTCAACAAGTGGAAATGCTGATTCATCAGCCGTTTCTTCACAGGCAATATCTCCCTATGCCTGCTTTTATGGAGCATCTGCAAAGAAGGTTAAATCAGGATGGCTGGATAAACTCTCTCCTCAAGGGTATGTACGTATGCATTTATTTCATAAGTGGCAATGTAAAATAACAATTTCATATGTTTTGCAGAAAACGCATGTTTCAAAAGAGATGGGTGAAATTTGATGGCCTTAGCATTTCTTACTACAATAATGAGAAGGTAAATACATTTTACAGTTTTCAAAAATTGCTATATGTCTTCTCTTTTTTTCTAACCAATACAGGAGATGTATTCGAAAGGAATAATTCCCCTTTCTGCTATATCAACAGTACGAGTTCAAGGAGACAACAAATTTGAAGTTGTTACAACACAAAGAACTTTTGTTTTTAGAGTAGAAAAAGAAGGTGAGATTATTTATTTATCCATATGAAATACAATTTATGTATTTTCTCCTGTCTTCATTTTCAGAGGAGAGAAATGACTGGATCAGCATACTATTAAATGCACTGAAATCACAATCCCTTACCTCGCAGTCTCAAGCTGTTGTTACACCTGAGAAATGTGGATATCTTGAATTGAGAGGCTATAAGGCAAAAATTTTTACTGTGTTAAGTGGAAACAGTGTGTGGCTTTGCAAAAACGAACAGGTGAGCTCTGTTATAGTCATTGCAAATTGCTGTTTATAGTTTTTTATGTTTTTCTCCAAACTAGGATTTTAAGAGTGGACTTGGTATTACCATAATTCCTATGAATGTAGCAAATGTAAAGCAAGTGGACCGAACTGTGAAACAATCTTTTGAAATAATCACTCCCTACAGGAGTTTCAGGTAAGCTATTTTTAAACATTTTGTGTTCGTACGATCGATAACACAGAAACGTTAATTGTTTCAGCTTTACAGCCGAGACTGAAAAGGAGAAACAAGACTGGATTGAAGCTGTGCAGCAATCAATAGCAGAAACTCTCTCTGATTATGAAGTAGCTGAGAAGATTTGGTTCAATGAATCCAACAGGAGCTGTGCAGATTGTAAAGCCCCAGATCCTGACTGGGCATCCATCAATCTCTGTGTTGTCATCTGTAAGAAGTGTGCAGGTAATTAGTGACAAGTTATGCTCATCACAGCTAAAATAGAAATGCAATTGTGTTTTGACTCTAGGACAGCATAGATCTTTAGGACCAAAAGATTCCAAGGTTAGAAGTCTAAAAATGGATGCTAGCATTTGGAGCAATGAACTCATCGAGGTGAGTCCTATTTAACCTGAATGGGGTTGTGATATATTATGGGGTTTTTTTTTTGACAATTCAGCTTTTTATTGTCATTGGAAACAAAAGAGCAAATGACTTTTGGGCTGGTAATCTTCAAAAGGATGAAGAATTACATATGGACTCACCAGTAGAAAAGAGAAAAAACTTTATTACTCAGAAATATAAAGAAGGAAAATTCAGAAAAACTCTTTTGGCATCTCTCACCAAAGAAGAATTAAATAAGGTATTCAATTAAACATAACAGCAGACGTGGATCCTTAAGATGTATATTTTCTTTTAATGACCAGGCTCTATGTGCTGCTGTAGTGAAACCGGATGTTCTAGAAACAATGGCTTTGCTGTTCAGTGGAGCAGATGTCATGTGTGCCACCGGAGACCCCGTGCATAGCACCCCCTATCTGCTAGCCAAGAAAGCTGGGCAAAGTCTGCAAATGGAATTTCTCTACCATAACAAATTCTCAGGTTCGTCACTGTCTCTTCATTAACCTGGTCTCTTTCTTGTGCCTTATTTCTTTAATTTTTCTAGATTTCCCTCAACATGATATTCATTCCGAGGGTGTATTAAGTCAAGAGTCTTCCCAGTCCACATTCCTCTGTGACTTTTTATATCAAGCTCCTTCTGCTGCTTCTAAACTCTCTTCAGAGAAAAAACTGCTTGAAGGTATTTTTTCTCTTCTTTTTAGATATTATCAGAATTTGTTATTTGTTTTGTTTCAAATTCTTAGAGACAAATAAAAAATGGTGTGTTTTGGAAGGAGGCTTCTTGAGTTACTATGAAAATGATAAGTCTACCACACCTAATGGCACCATTAATATCAATGAAGTTATCTGCCTGGCTATACACAAAGAGGACTTCTATTTAAATACTGGGTAGGTCTGTCATTACACAATTAGGAGGTAAATGGTAGTATCTTTTTATTTGTGCATGTTTTAGGCCCATCTTTATCTTTGAGATCTACTTACCCTCCGAACGTGTGTTTTTATTTGGAGCTGAAACATCTCAAGCTCAAAGAAAATGGACAGAGGCAATAGCCAAGGTATTTAAATATTATGTTACTGCTCTAAATCCTCTTTATTACTTTTTTGTATTTGTTTTAACAGCATTTTGTTCCCTTATTTGCTGAAAACTTAACAGAAGCTGACTATGATTTGATTGGTCAACTCTTCTACAAAGACTGCCATGCCCTGGATCAGTGGAGAAAAGGCTGGTTTGCTATGGACAAATCCAGCTTGCATTTTTGCCTTCAAATGCAAGAAGTTCAGGGAGATAGAATGCACTTAAGAAGACTGCAAGAGCTAAGTAAGAGCTTTTTTCTTCCCTTATCTTTGGAAAAATAAATTTTTGCTTTTCATTCTCCCTTCAGCAATCAGCACAATGGTTCAAAATGGGGAAAAACTGGATGTTTTACTCTTGGTAGAAAAAGGGAGGTAAGTGCCTTTTTGCTTTTTATTCCTTATCTTTATAATTTGAAATGCTTTTTAAACTTTACAGAACATTATACATCCATGGGCATACCAAGTTGGATTTCACAGTCTGGCATACTGCAATTGAAAAAGCAGCAGGTACAGATGGTAATGCTTTACAAGATCAGCAGCTCAGCAAAAATGACGTTCCCATTATAGTGAACAGCTGTATAGCATTTGTTACACAGTATGGTAAGTATCACTGAGTTTTTATTCAACCCTTATTTAAAGTATAACTTTTTTTTTTTAAACAAAGGTTTAGGATGCAAATATATCTATCAAAAGAATGGTGATCCTTTGCATATAAGTGAACTCCTGGAGAGTTTCAAAAAGGATGCAAGAAGCTTTAAATTGAGGGCTGGAAAACATCAGCTTGAAGATGTGACGGCTGTGTTGAAAAGTTTTCTCTCTGACATTGATGATGCACTGCTTACTAAGGAGCTCTACCCATATTGGATCTCTGCTTTAGGTAATATTTATACAGATATTTGTAGATATGTGAGATCTCAAGATTGTTTTTTTTTCCCCTTCAGATACGCAAGATGACAAGGAAAGAATTAAAAAATATGGAGCATTTATACGTTCTCTTCCAGGGGTCAACCGAGCAACACTAGCAGCTATCATTGAACACCTGTATAGGTGGGTAGATGAATGAACTTTTCTCGACATTTGTATCATAATAAACTATGCTTTTCTCTGACAGGGTTCAGAAATGCTCAGAAATCAATCACATGAATGCCCATAATTTGGCCTTGGTCTTTTCATCCTGTTTGTTTCAAACGAAGGGACAAACTAGTGAAGAAGTGAATGTAATTGAGGACCTAATTAATAATTATGTAGAAATATTTGAGGTAATTATTTTGTATCCTGCCCTTGTTAAAATTCTGTGTTGTTTCTACCTCTGCCCTTTTCTAGGTTTCCCAGGCTGGAGATTTGTTAATTGAAGTATATGTAGAAAGGAAGGAACCCGACTGTAGTATTATAATTCGGGTAAGTTCTAAAGGTGGATGTAAAGAGGACTGCGTTTTTTGAAAAAATATTACTTCTCTTACAGATATCTCCTGTGATGGAAGCAGAAGAATTAACTAATGATATATTAGCGATAAAAAATATTATTCCTACAAAAGGTGATATTTGGGCCACATTTGAAGTCATTGAAAATGAAGAGCTAGGTAAGTGATTTTTATGCTAGGGATTCTTAAATTTTCCATTTGATTTGGAATTTATTTTTTACAGAGCGTCCTCTTCACTACAAGGAAAATGTACTGGAGCAGGTGCTTCGGTGGAGTTCATTAGCTGAACCTGGCTCTGCTTACCTGGTGGTGAAGAGATTCTTAACCGCTGACACAATTAAACACTGCAGTGGTAGGTGTCATTACTTCACATTGCAGCTATGACCAACTCACAAAAGTAATGCTGTACTTTACAGACCGGAGTACACTGGGAAGCATCAAAGAAGGAATCTTGAAAATCAAAGAAGAACCATCCAAAATACTATCTGGAAATAAGTTTCAAGACCGGTATTTTGTTTTACGAGATGGGTTTCTCTTTCTTTACAAGGATGTGAAGGTATAGTATTTGAACATGCGTACATTTTTATTATTTAATTACAAATTATTTTTTTACCTTACAGAGTAGTAAACATGACAAGATGTTTTCTCTCAGTTCCATGAAGTTTTATCGTGGAGTGAAAAAGAAAATGAAGCCTCCAACAAGGTAAAGTTTGAAAGGGAAGTGCTGAAAGGAAATTTATGTGTGTTTTTTTTTCTATGTGATGCAGCTGGGGATTGACCGCATATTCTGAGAAACATCACTGGTAAGTTAACAGCTGACAACTTTTGGACATAAGAATGACATAGTTTATAAACCTCGTTTTGCAGGCACCTGTGTTGTGATAGTTCACGAACTCAGACGGAGTGGATGACCAGTATCTTTATTGCCCAGGTACGAGATTTGTTTGAACTATCCAGTAGAGTCACACCAACAGCAAGAAATTGTGTTTCCACAGCATGAATATGATATATGGCCACCAGCTGGAAAGGAACGAAAACGTTCAATAACCAAAAATCCCAAAATTGGAGGTTTGCCTCTGATTCCTATACAGCATGAGGGGAATGCAACCTTGGCCCGGAAAAATATTGAGGTAGGTTAGGATTTTGTTTGTTTTATATTCAAACAAAAATTCAATTGTATTTACTATCATGCAGAGAGACCCTTGTGAGCATACAAGCTCTCATTTGGAAGCCTCGGGAAGCCATATGGTTGGAGCAGGTATGAATTGGAATCTTGACAGAACATCATCAAAACTGCCCACAACCTCAATTCAGCTCAGTCCCATTGGATCAGGATCATCAGCCTCCTCTTTGCCAGAAGATGGAAAGGTAAATCCTCTATGGAACTTCTCTATTTTTTTTTTTTTCAATTTCTGGCATTTAAAAATGAAGAAAAAGGAAAAAAATTCAAGACAATTGACCCTTTGACCAAAATGCTAAGATGAAAATATAGACAATAGAAAGAAATCCCCAAATGATCAAGCTGTTAGAATTACCAAAGAAGGACTAAATAACAGCAATGATTGATATTAATATTAACAAGAAAATAGACAAAAAATACAGAAAATATTGGATAATTCTGTCAGAGAATTGGAATTTTAAAAAATCAAATAAAAATTTTAGAAGTTAAAAACATAGTAACTAAAGTTAAAAACAAATGGGTTTTATAGCATAATTGACATGCACCAACGGTTAGTGAATTGGAGACAGGTTAGTAAAAAAAATCAAATATATCCAAAATGAACACACAGAAAAAAATATGTAGATAAAAGAAGTATGTGAGACACTGTTAAAATGTCAAACATATATATAATGTGTTATCTAGAAAATTGGGAGGAGGCAATATTGGAGGAGAAAATGACCAACAGTTTTTTTAAATGGATATGTTATTTATACCAATAGATTCAATATGTTAGCCGAACTCTAAGCAAGGTAAATTAAAAAAAAAAACCTACACAAAATTACATTGTAATAAAACAATGGAAAAGTCACTGAGGGACTCTTAAAATCATCCAGAGAATACCGAAACCCCAAACTTAGAGTAATAACAATACAATGACAGTGGCCTCTCACCATAAAAGAGGAAAGCCAAAAAAAAAACAATTACAATTATTAAAGTGCTATATGAAAATATATGCCAACTAGAATTCCATATCCCTTAAAATATTCCTTGAAAGAGATGGCAAAATAAAGGCTACTTTGGAAAAAGAGATTTCCTCAGTCAAGCTGCACTGAAAAAAAAAAACAACAAAAAACTACAGATAATGTTTTAGATAGAGAGAAATTGGTCCTATGTAGAAGTGCCAAAATGCAGTAAAACTAAAGAGCAAAGGAAAGTAAAAAAAAAAAATCAGGTAAACATAATATTGACTGTACTAAATGATGATATAATGTCTTGTGAATAAATGTGCAAGCATTGTCAGGGAAGAAGTGAATGTAATTATTTGTATTAGTTACAATGTCAAGGATGTGTGCTTTAATTTCTGAGGTACCTGCTAAAAGAAAAGTGAAAGAACATATGACTTTCATGCTTATAGAAAAGAAAAATGGAAAACTAAAATATATTTTAGTAATTCAAAGTAGAAAAAAAGAAAAAGGGACAAAAACAGGTCACACTGAAAACAATAGTAGTAAGGTGGTAGATATAAGGCTAAATATATCAGTAATTACATACAAAACTAAGCACTTCAATTAAAAGCAAACGACAAGAAAACCTATACATGTTCTGGTTCTCAGAGACACACATAAAATATATAGACATATGTTGAAAGTAAAAGTTTGAAAAAGATATATACTCTGCAGATAGTAATCTAAAGAAAACTGATTTCCCAAAACTAACAAAATACAAAGTTGTCTTTAAGGCAGGAAACATTACTTCAGGTAGAGACATTGCTTGTAAAGGAGTGGTCATTTCACCAGGGAGTTAAATAAATAAACTCTTTACAGTTCCAACAAAATGGTAAGCTTCAAGGGTCACAGTCCAGGTTTCACGTTCATGCTGTAAGAAGATGAACTCCAGACAAGGGAAGTGCCTACTATGGTACAAATTGAACTCTATAAATTTGCTCTGGCCCTAGTGCAAGTGTATATACCCCACATACTTTATACAAATGGTTACATTGATAAAAGAATTTGTATTATTATAGTTTTATATTGAAAATAGTTCAGGACCTATTGAAAGTAGCCAATATACTTGAGTACATTTGTATTAATCCCATGTTTCTTAATCATTTTCTGCCCAGCTACTCAAGTACCTAATAAAAATAGAGTAACATTTAATGAAATATATTTCTTCTTTGTTAGATGAACTTAGCTTTTGCTCCCAAGGAATTTATCTGGTTTGTGCTATCATGTATGTATTATTATTACTAAATACCAACTCTTGCCCACTCTGAAATAAAAGTGTGAAATTACCTTATAAACGTACCTGAAACTGGCTGGGCGCAGTGGCTCACGCCTGTAATCCCAGCACTTTGGGAGGCCAAGGCTGGTTGGTCACCTGAGGTCAGGAGTTCAAGACCATCCTGGCCAACATGGTGAAACCCCGTCTCTACTAAAAATACAAAAATTAGCTTGTCATGGTGGTACATGCCTGTAATCCCAGCTCCTTGGGAGGTTGAGGTAGGAGAATCAGTTGAACCCAGGAGGCAGAGGTTGTGGTGAGCCAAGATCACGCCATTGCACTCCAGCCTGGGCGACAGAGTGAGACTCCATCTCAAAAAAATAAATAAATAAAAATAAAAATAAAAATAAGTACCTGAAACTAAATGGTTAAATCAGTCACTTCCCACACTATGAGACTGCTGAGTTGAATCAGGAAATTAGACATATAACAACTATTTTAGAACAAGTTAGAAATCAAACATTTGACATGCTAAATCAAATTACCAGAGATGCGATGGTTCTTATGAGGATGATTTTCCAAAACACAATGACTTTCTGTTTTACTCCATCTCATGAATAAATAAACAGTGTGCATTCACGGGCAAAGAACAATATGGACACATTCCAAATAAAGCAGATCTTATCCAAGATTTTATAACCATATTACAAAATTACAGGATTGAGGTTTCCTATCAGGGCCTTAGTGGAAACGCTAAATCTCATTCAGTGACAGATGTTGTACCTATGTCTCGGGATTCAAAAACTTAAAATATTTTAAATGCACTCATAGATCCAATATAATCAAAATACTAGAGCTGTTTAAATCATTTATATCAGTTGACTGTACAAATGACAAAACCCTTAGGGTTATTACGTATTTTAAAAGACATAACCTGCAATCACTTAAAGTCATTAAACTTAAATAGTGAATTCCTAGCAATACACATTTTAAATTACTACTGCAAAAGAAATAAACTCCTGACCTCATTTGTAATCCATCACCAATCATTATAAAATGTCCTTAAAGTAGACTACAGACTATCAGGGGATCTTCTATTATGCCCTAGGACAAAGTACTTAAAAAGTATTTCTCTGATGACTGTGTAATATGAGTAGTCATCAGCTTTACACTTAGTGAAAAGTATTTCCAGATTGTGATAAAAGCTTATTTGGTAGTATGTGGTAATGATGTAATATTTTTTGTTTAATGTTATTTTGTGTATTCATTTGTTTATTTTGCCTTTTATGTTTGCTTTTTCCATTTTGTGCATGGTAATTAAATAAAAAAATTGGAAAGTCTCATTTGTTCTATATAGACATCATTTTATACTGGA